GCCCAGGCTGGAGTGTAATGGTGTGATCTTAGCTCACCATGACCTGTCTCCCAGGTTCAAGCTATTCTCCTGCCTCGGCCTATCCCAAGTAGCTGGGATTACAGGCACGCACCACTACACCTGGCTAATTTTGTATTTTTAGTAAAGACAGGGTTTCATCATGTTGGTCAGGCTGGTCTCGAACTCCCGAACTTGGGTGATCCGCCTGCCTCGGCCTCCCAAAGTGCTGGACTAAAAGTCTGCTTGGGATTAGGAAGGGGCAACTGCTTGGTTGAACTGGGTGGGGAGGGGACTCTGGGACTCTAATCATTCCCAAGATAGGCTTTTGCCAGTCCTCCTGTTTTTAGCCCCACTTCTGCCCTTACTTTCGGAGGTACCTGTACTACTGATGCAGGGCACGTGAGCCCCAAAACTGGGGGTTAGTCTGGGTAGGTTCTTGGCTTTGCCCTGGAAAGAATTCAAGGGCAAGCTGGTAGTAGAAGAAAACAGCTTTATTGAGGCAGCAGAGTTACAGCTCCGTGACTGCTCCTGCAGAGCAGGGCTACGCTATAGGCAGTGTGTCCCTAGTAGCAGCTCAGGGGCAGTTTTGCTGTCATATTTATACCCAGTTTTAATTATATGCAAGTTAAGGAGTGGGCTATTAGACATTTCTAGAAAAGTGGTAACTTCTGGGGCATTACCATGGCATTGGCACACTGTCATGGCACTGGTGGGTGTGTCTTGTGGGGAGGTGCTTTTGGTGCCTCTTCCCTGTTTCAGCCAGTCTTCAGTCTGGTCCTGAGTCGAGTCCTCCCTCCTGCCTCACCACCAGTGATTGACCCTTTCTGGAATTCTTCATTGCCAGTCTGCTTGCCTTCTGTTGACCTCTCTTGTGGGCAGCTAAGTTTCAGTTTCGACACACTGGAACCATTTTCCAAAATTTTGCTGCTGTTTCCGTTGTGTTTTTTTCCCTTTCTGTGGGTTTTCACCTTTTTGTATTGCTTCCTGTCATTTTGATGGAGTTTGAGAAGGGAACAGAGATAAATGTATGTGTAGTCTGCTCTGTGTATTGAGAGCTCCTGGAAGGCTAAGGGAAGAACTGGCCTCTGGGAAGACGCTAGTGTCGCTACTACTTTGTTTCCTTAGCAACAGTCCTGACGGGGAGCTCCTTCATTGTATTCTGTTCCTACCGATACACGTTGCTCCTTTTTTTTTTTTGAGATGACTCTCATGCTGTCGCTCAGGCTGGAGTGCAATGGCACAATCTTGGCTCACTGCAACCTTCGCCTCCCAGGTTCAAGTGATTCTCCTGCCTCAGCCTCCCAAGTAGCTGAGATTACAGGCACTCACTACCACACCCAGATAATTTTTTTATTTTTAGTAGAGATTGGGTTTCACTATGTTGGCCGGGCTGATCTCGAACTCTTGACCTCATGTGGTCCACCCACCTCGGCCTCCCAAAGTGCTAGAATTACAGGCATGAGCCACCACGCCCAGCCACCTTTTCTTTTTTTTCTTTTGAAACAGGGTCTTCCTCTGTTGCTCAGGCTGGAGTGCAGTGGAGTGATTACAGCTCACTGCAGCCTTGACCTCCTGGGTTCTGGTGATTTCCCACCTCAGCCTCCTGAGTAGCTGGGACTACAGGCATGCACCACCATGTCTGACTAATTTTTTGTATTTTTTGTAGAAATGGGGTTTCTCTATGTTGCCTAGACTGGTCTCGAATTCCTGGGCTCAAGCAGTCTGCCCACATCAGCCTCCCAAAGTGCTTGGATTACAGGCATGAGCCACTACACCCAGCTGCCCCAGTTTTTCATTTGCATAATTTTCTATGCAAATTTTTTGCATTTTTTTAGTTCAGCCAAATTAGCTGAGGTCTAAAGCACTCCTTTTAGTGCAGTCACATTAGTTGAGGTTTCAACAAATTCATTAACAGTAAACCAGTGGTCCTCAACCCAGCTTCATATTAGGATCACTTGGGGAATTTTTAAATAACACAGCTGTCCCTGGCCCACCCCAGACCAATTAAATGGGAATCTCTGAGGGTAGGGTTTGGTGGTCAGTGTTGTTTTTTTTTAATGCTCCCCAGATAATTCAGATGTCTAGAAAGGATGGAGAACCACTGCTCCAAGGCATTTGATCCTTCATTAAGGATAATTTAACCTAACTCTACACATTCAATTACATCTGTTATCTTATTGTTATTCTTTCCATCTTACATTTCCACCCAACATTGGCCTCTTTCCTTCCTTGTATTCCCCAGACATGCTGTCACCTCAACAGCATTTTTTTTTTGAGACAGGGTCTTGCTCTGTCACCTAGCTGGAGTGCAGTGGCGTGATCATAGCTCACTGCAGCCTAGACCTCCCAGGCTCAAGCGATCCTCCCACCTCACCTCAGCCTCCCGAGTAACTGTGACTACAGGCATGTGCCACCATGGCTAATTTTTGTGGTTTTTGTTGAGACGAGGTTTTGCCCTATTGTTCAGGCTGGTCTCGAACTCCTGGATTCAAGTGATCCACCTGACTTGGCCTCCTAAGGTGCTGGGATTACATGCATGAGCCACCACTGCTGGCCATCATACCCTTTTATCTATCTGAATGTTTTGCAGATACTCTCAGTTTCTTCCTTCAGCTTCTTCAGATCTTTGCTCAAATGTCACCTTCTCAGTGAGACCTTCCTGTTCATGCCTTTTTAATTTCTATTTTGGCCAGGTGCTGTGGCTTACGTTTATAATCCCATCACTTTGGGAGGCCAAGGCAGGAGGATGGCTTGAGCCTAGGAGTTCAAGACCAGTCTGGACAACTTGGTAAAATCCTATCTCTACTAAAAATACCAAAATTAGCCAGGCATGGTGGCATGTACCTGTAACCCTAGCTACTCAGGAGGCTGAGGCATGAGAATCACTTGAATCTGGGAGGTGGAGGTGCAGTGAGCTGAGATCACGCCACAGCACTCCAGCCTGGGTGACAGAGCAAGACTGTCTCAAAAAAAAAAAAAAAAGAAAAGAAAAGAAAAAGTGAAAAGCATGCAAATTTATATCATATAAATTTACGTGACTAAGACCTGGAGAAACAGATAATGTGTATTTATGTTTAGGTTTGATGAAGAGTGGACAATCGTGGAGAAATACGATTGGACAAAAGGGGTATGATTGACTGGTAATACACTGGGGGAAATTCACTCATATTTAACTGTTTTTCTCCCCTTAGATGAAACAGAAAGGCTAAAGAGGGCTGGAGTCAGGGGACTTCTCTTCCACCAGGTAGGATAAGGCTCTGGTAAAGTCTTCTTCCCGCTTTTGTCCTTTTTTTTTTTTTTTTTTTGAGATGGAGTCTCACTCTCTCCCCCAGGCTGGGGTGCAGCGGCGTGATCTCAGCTCACTCCAACCTCTGCTTCCCAGGTTCAAGCGATTCTTCTGCCTCAGCCTCCGGATACCTGGGATTACAGGTGCGTGCCACCATGCCCGGCTAATTCTTGTATCTCTGAATTCTTTTTTCTGTTTGTCTTACAGCTTCACGGTGATGATATGGCATCTGCCAGCTCTAGCCGGGCAGGAGTGGCCCTGCCTTTTGAGAAGTCTCAGCTCACTTTGAAAGGTGAGTGGCACTGTATAATGTCTTCATCTTGTCATCTTTGACTTTTTCTTTCTTTCTCTCCCAGTGGTGTCCGCAAAGCCCAAGGTGCATAATCGTCAACCTCGAATTAACTCCTACGTGGAGGTGGCGGTGGATGGACTCCCCAGTGAGACCAAGAAGACTGGGAAGCGCATTGGGAGCTCTGAGCTTCTCTGGAATGAGATCATCATTTTGTAAGAGAAAGCCCCTTCTTTTTGAACGCAGCTGGATGTAATGAATCAGGTATTTGTTTTTCAGGAATGTCACGGCACAGAGTCATTTAGATTTAAAGGTCTGGAGCTGCCATACCTTGAGAAATGAACTGCTAGGCACCGCATCTGTCAACCTCTCCAACGTCTTGAAGAACAATGGGGGCAAAAGTACGTATGATGAAGGGGGTGCCGACGTGATTAGCCCATCCATGTTGCCTTTTGTACCCCACAGTGGAGAACATGCAGCTGACCCTGAACCTGCAGACGGAGAACAAAGGCAGCGTTGTCTCAGGCGGAGAGCTGACAATTTTCCTGGACGGGCCAACTGTTGATCTGGGAAATGTGCCTAATGGCAGTGCCCTGACAGATGGTGAGTGCCGCCCTGCTCCTCAGGACTGTGCCTCTGTCTTTTCTTGTGATTGATTCCTTTCTAGGATCACAGCTGCCTTCGAGAGACTCCAGTGGAACAGCAGTAGCTCCAGAGAACCGGCACCAGCCCCCCAGCACAAACTGCTTTGGTGGAAGATCCCGGTAAGACCCCCCTTGGTGAGGACAAAGAGCTAATGTCTGTCTGCTTTCTACTTTGAACCCCCAGGACGCACAGACATTCGGGTGCTTCAGCCAGAACAACCCCAGCAACCGGCGAGCAAAGCCCCGGTGCTCGGAGCCGGCACCGCCAGCCCGTCAAGAACTCAGGCCACAGTGGCTTGGCCAATGGCACAGGTGAGTGATGGCACCGCACGCCAGCCTGCACTTGATCTTTAAAGTATGATTTGTGCATCTTCAGTGAATGATGAACCCACAACAGCCACTGATCCCGAAGAACCTTCCGTTGTTGGTGTGACGTCCCCACCTGCTGCACCCTTGAGTGTGACCCCGAATCCCAACACGACTTCTCTCCCTGCCCCAGCCACACCGGCTGAAGGAGAGGAACCCAGCACTTCGGGTACACAGCAGCTCCCAGCGGCTGCCCAGGCCCCCGACGCTCTGCCTGCTGGGTGAGTAGTCTTCTGTCCCATAACAGATCTCTTGTCTCATGCTACCCTTGACTTTATTTTTCAGATGGGAACAGCGAGAGCTGCCCAACGGACGTGTCTATTATGTTGACCACAATACCAAGACCACCACCTGGGAGCGGCCCCTTCCTCCAGGGTAGGTCATCAACTGAGAAGACCTGAGACTCTCATTATATTCATTCTGAGGTTCCTATTTCCAGCTGGGAAAAACGCACAGATCCCCGAGGCAGGTTTTACTATGTGGATCACAATACTCGGACCACCACCTGGCAGCGTCCGACCGCGGAGTACGTGCGCAACTATGAGCAGTGGCAGTCGCAGCGGAATCAGCTCCAGGGGGCCATGCAGCACTTCAGCCAAAGATTCCTCTACCAGGTGAGAGGGCAGGCGCTTGGCCCGAGGTGGGGCCTCTGTGTTCTGCTGTGTTTCTTGTGTTTAGTCTTCGAGTGCTTCGACTGACCATGATCCCCTGGGCCCCCTCCCTCCTGGCTGGGGTAAGTACTGAGTTCTCTTCCTGGCCCTTGGCTCTGATGTTCTTTCTTTCTTCTCATGTGGCAGAGAAGAGACAGGACAATGGACGGGTGTATTACGTGAACCATAACACTCGCACGACCCAGTGGGAGGATCCCCGGACCCAGGGGTAAGGACTTGGGCTGAGAGGGGGGCCGGGCTAGCCCTTCACCCTTTTCTTCCCGTGTTTCCAGGATGATCCAGGAACCAGCTCTGCCCCCAGGATGGGAGATGAAATACACCAGCGAGGGGGTGCGATACTTTGTGGACCACAATACCCGCACCACCACCTTTAAGGATCCTCGCCCGGGGTTTGAGTCGGGGTAAGGACTTTGTGCAGGTAGCAGCAGTGTCACATGAACCCCTGAACATCTTTGCTCTTCCTAGGACGAAGCAAGGTTCCCCTGGTGCTTATGACCGCAGTTTTCGGTGGAAGTATCACCAGTTCCGTTTCCTCTGCCATGTGAGTTCTGGTACTGGGGCTCCCGTGGCAGTGATTTAAAGTTCTTTTCTTTTTTTTTTTTCAGTCAAATGCCCTACCTAGCCACGTGAAGATCAGCGTTTCCAGGCAGACGCTTTTCGAAGATTCCTTCCAACAGGTTAGATCATGGTGCCCGAAACCAGTGGCAGGTGGCAGGCTGGCCCGATGCTCTGTCTTCCCAGATCATGAACATGAAACCCTATGACCTGCGCCGCCGGCTCTACATCATCATGCGTGGCGAGGAGGGCCTGGACTATGGGGGCATCGCCAGGTGAGCTTGAGTGCCCCGGAAGGCTGCCCTGTTATTCTTGTCTTTTCTGTCTCTTCCCTCACAGAGAGTGGTTTTTCCTCCTGTCTCATGAGGTGCTCAACCCTATGTATTGTTTATTTGAATATGCCGGAAAGAACAATTACTGCCTGCAGATCAACCCCGCCTCCTCCATCAACCCGGACCACCTCACCTACTTTCGCTTTATAGGCAGATTCATCGCCATGGTAAGGGGGCCCCAGGGGTCTGCCTAGTTCCCCAAACCTCTGTGCTGTGCCTCTTCCTTCCCAGGCGCTGTACCATGGAAAGTTCATCGACACGGGCTTCACCCTCCCTTTCTACAAGCGGATGCTCAATAAGAGACCAACCCTGAAAGACCTGGAGTCCATTGACCCTGAGTTCTACAACTCCATTGTCTGGATCAAGTGAGTTCCCTGCCCCCTTGCCCCACCGCGCTACATCTCCCCACTTGGTCTCCTGTGCCCCCAGAGAGAACAACCTGGAAGAATGTGGCCTGGAGCTGTACTTCATCCAGGACATGGAGATACTGGGCAAGGTGACGACCCACGAGCTGAAGGAGGGCGGCGAGAGCATCCGGGTCACAGAGGAGAACAAGGAAGAGTACATCATGTGAGTCTCAGGCGCCGGGGGCTCCGCTCCAGAGACTCCACCCATGGCTGCTCTTTGGTCTCAGGCTGCTGACTGACTGGCGTTTCACCCGAGGCGTGGAAGAGCAGACCAAAGCCTTCCTGGATGGCTTCAACGAGGTGGCCCCGCTGGAGTGGCTGCGCTACTTTGACGAGAAAGAGCTGGAGGTGAGTGTCTGAGGTTGCTGGGACCCTGAGCCTGCCGGGGATGCTGACTGCCGCCTCTCCCCAGCTGATGCTGTGCGGCATGCAGGAGATAGACATGAGCGACTGGCAGAAGAGCACCATCTACCGGCACTACACCAAGAACAGCAAGCAGATCCAGTGGTTCTGGCAGGTGGGTCCCGGGCCCAGGCCTTGGCAGGGACAGCCTGACTGTGCCTTGACTTGCGGACTTCCAGGTGGTGAAGGAGATGGACAACGAGAAGAGGATCCGGCTGCTGCAGTTTGTCACCGGTACCTGCCGCCTGCCCGTCGGGGGATTTGCCGAACTCATCGGTATGTTTTCTCTCGCCCTCTGGCGTCCTGGCCTGACGTCGGCGTGTTTTACCTTGGATCACAGGTAGCAACGGACCACAGAAGTTTTGCATTGACAAAGTTGGCAAGGAAACCTGGCTGCCCAGAAGCCACACCTGGTGAGCCTGCTGGTTTTAGTGGGAGGTCGGGGGGCTGACTGTCGTGCTTCCCCACTCTCAATAGCTTCAACCGTCTGGATCTTCCACCCTACAAGAGCTACGAACAGCTGAGAGAGAAGCTGCTGTATGCCATTGAGGAGACCGAGGGCTTTGGACAGGAGTAACCGAGGCCGCCCCTCCCACGCCCCCCAGCGCACATGTAGTCCTGAGTCCTCCCTGCCTGAGAGGCCACTGGCCCCGCAGCCCTTGGGAGGCCCCCGTGGATGTGGCCCTGTGTGGGACCACACTGTCATCTCGCTGCTGGCAGAAAAGCCTGATCCCAGGAGGCCCTGCAGTTCCCCCGACCCGCGGATGGCAGTCTGGAATAAAGCCCCCTAGTTGCCTTTGGCCCCACCTTTGCAAAGTTCCAGAGGGCTGACCCTCTCTGCAAAACTCTCCCCTGTCCTCTAGACCCCACCCTGGGTGTATGTGAGTGTGCAAGGGAAGGTGTTGCATCCCCAGGGGCTGCCGCAGAGGCCGGAGACCTCCTGGACTAGTTCGGCGAGGAGACTGGCCACTGGGGGTGGCTGTTCGGGACTGAGAGCGCCAAGGGTCTTTGCCAGCAAAGGAGGTTCTGCCTGTAATTGAGCCTCTCTGATGATGGAGATGAAGTGAAGGTCTGAGGGAGCGGGCCCTGGGGCGAGGCCATCTCTGCCTGCCTCCCTAGCAGGCGCCAGCGGTGGAGGCTGAGTCGCAGGACACATGCCGGCCAGTTAATTCATTCTCAGCCAATGAAGGTTTGTCTAAGCTGCCTGGGTATCCACGGGACAAAAACAGCAAACTCCCTCAGACTTTGTCCATGTATAAACTTGAAGTGGTTGTGTTGTAGGGTTGCAGGTTTTTTGTTACGCTGCTGTCACTTTCTGTCCAGGAGCTGGCACCCCAGGTGTTCTGAGACCTTGAGGGACCCAGACCTTTGGGTCCAAGAGTTTCCCAAACAGCCACGCCTCTCAGGAACCCACCTGGCGGTTCCGTGAGCTCAGGCAGGCCTGACCCGGCGGCACAGCCTGGCAGGGACCTCGTCCCCAAGCCTGGCAGAATGAGAGGGGTTGAGGTCCCGAGCGCCACTCCTAGCCTTGCCGCCTTCAATAGAGAAGAAATCCCTTTGCTAGATAGGGTCCCCCAGGCAGTCCCCAGTGGCGGGACACAGGGGTCCGGCTGTGGAGCTCCCCTGCCAGCCCCTGGAGCTCCAGGAGGGCCTGTTGGTCCCCTGTTCAGAATGGAGTGCAGCCCGCCAGCGGAAAGTGTTCATTCTGCATAGGTGTGAGGCTTTATCTGCACACAGGACATGAAAACCAGCAGAAAGGCCCTGAGCTGCTGCATAGCCCCATCTGATTTCTGCAGTTCCCGCCAGCCTCCAACACGGGGACTCTGCCGTAACTGGAATCTTCATAGGTCATATTGAAATCTTCAAGGTGACCATGCCCCACCGGGGTGCTGGGGCAGTAGTCATGGCAGACTCCCGGCCTGGGCCCCCAGGATTCTAGGACCCCCAGGCAGCCCCTTGGACTGGTCCCGGGTGCCTTCCAAGCACAGTCTCCATGCTCCCAGATTCTCGACCTTCCCCCGGCCCGGGAGGTGCAGCCTGCGTCTGCCTCTGTCGTGTGTGCTGATTTGAGTGGCTTAGCTTGCCACAGCGCAGCCTCTTCTGTCCCTTTCAGTCATTTGCTGTACTTCCCTGTGGCACGTTACCATGGAAGCCGCTCCAGGGTGGGTCAGGGTGCAAGCTGCTGGTGAGGTTTGGAAGCATCAGGCTCACGGGTGTTCATGTGTGTTCGTGCGTGTGTGTGCGTACGTGTATATAACTGAAGTGTCTGTACGGAATGCCCTTTGCTAGCCATGGGCTGGTCACCAGATTGTTTTGTAATGCCCGCCCCTTGCCTCGATATTGCCAGTTTCTTGTGCAATAAACAATCAGCAGCTGTGGGTGGTGTTGTTGTGGATGTTTACAAAGCC